TCATTGTCCTCTGTCTAGCAGTGTTTTGTAGCCTCTGCTCCCATCCTGGGTCCCAGGCTTCTGCTCTGCAGTGATGCAGAGCATGTCACAGATAAAGTCATCCTTTCCGAGGACGGCTTGTCTCAGCTTCTGCCCTTGAGGCTGTGTTGATGTCCTCTTGCCTTCCTATGCCCACAGTGCTCCACTAAGTTATACGAAGTTACAGCTCTGGGATGTATCAAGGAGGGTTTCTCAGCCTCCTTTCTGGAGTCAGGGAAGACACACCCATCACTCCCAGGAGGTGGATCTAGGCCCTCTCTGCCTGCCTTGGGACTTGGAGCTGACAGGCCCCTGCCTCTGCCCCATCACCAGCCTGTGCTTCTCCTCCATTCCTTGTTTTATGTGAGTGTGTGTGTGTTTGTGCATGTGTGTGCATGTATATATGTACACACCTGCATACACACACACACACCTGTCTTGGTCTTCTGTCTGTCTGACCTATTGCTGCTCTGTGTGTGGAGCAGAGAGGGTCCTTACTGCACACCTTGCTCAGGACAGTGGACACCGTCCTTAAATGCACACGGTATCGTGTTCACACAGGAGGGTCCCTTTTTTTCCATGATGAATCTGAGGCCAAGTAACCTGCCCAGAGATGCAGGAAGCTCAGCCGAGCCCCAAGCCCACGACCCTCGGACTCCAACCCCAAACCCCCTTGACGGTGTGCACGTCAGCCCGTGTGGGATGGCTGGGGGGCGCCTGTTACTGCCGCACATGTCCCCAGGAGGCCTGCACGCCCTTCACTCCCTTCAGTTTCCTCCCAGGTGAAATCTGCAAACCCGCTCCTCTGGACCTGGTCCTGTCCGGATGATCCTCTGGAATTAACAAGCTGTTATTCACCAGCCTCCAGCAACAATGGCACGTTACCTGCTCCATTGCAGAACTGGCCGTGGTTTACATCCAGGAAGGGATTGGTCAGTCACCTGTGCCAGGTCCCCGGGGGATCCTGAGCCCAGCGGTATAAAGGGTGGCTGTGGGAGTGGCACACCCTCTCCCAGCCCCAGCAAGCAAACCGTCAGGCGGCCGTGGACTCAGATCCCGGAGATGAAGCCCCTGCTCCTGGCCGTCAGCCTCGGCCTCATTGCTGCCCTGCAGGCCCACCACCTCCTGGCCTCAGACGAGGAGATTCAGGATGTGAGGCTTGGATGGGAAGGGTGGGCTGGAGGGCCTGAGCCTGATAGAGAGGGGCCTTCTCCAGGTGTCAGGGACGTGGTATCTGAAGGCCATGACGGTGGACAGGGAGTTCCCTGAGATGAATCTGGAATCGGTGACACCCATGACCCTCACGACCCTGGAAGGGGGCAACCTGGAAGCCAAGGTCACCATGCTGTGAGTGTCTGCCAGCCGGCCGGCCAGCCTGGGGGCAACCTGGAAGCCAAGGTCACCATGCTGTGAGTGTCTGCCAGCCGGCCGGCCAGCCTGCAACCTGG